GCTGTGTCCCAGAGGAAGGAAAAATACACACGGTACTTTCCAGGGAGCCCTGCCTTTGTCCCAGGGACTCCAGGCTCTTTTTCTTGTCTGAGCCTCACCTGGCACCTGGCCCGAGACACTCCTGAGATGGGATTAAGCAAGGAGCAGGTGGAGGAGCCCAGGCTTCTCCCTCAGGAAGCAAGTGCTCACATCCAACAGAAGTACCTACATGCCGGCCTGAGCCAGGGCTAGGAGGTACCAGCCAGGATGTGGTCTCGAGGGCGAGTCCTCAGCTCAGATAAGGGAAGGCTGAGGACTGAGATGAAGACACCCAGAGTCTGGCTATTAGAGCACCTGGGGCCAGAGGGGGGTGGTTTCTAAGGGATCCAGGTGCTGGCTGATGCGGTAACTGGAGTAGGGGGCAGGCTGGGCTCAGGGTTCTCCAGGGGCACAGTGAGAGTCTCATCTGGGCAGTCAAGACACTCTCGATGGGCGCAGGGGGTCCAGGAGATCCTAGAAGGTCTAGGTGGGCTGAAATAAGCCTGGCCATAAAGAGAGAAATATGTTTGGATTTTATTTATCCCATTAATTTTTTTTTTCTCTTGACTTGATAACCCTATCCCATGTCTGGTAAACCCAGAGTAAGGAGTCCAAAAGCTGCTGGAGGAGGAGCTATGGGAGCCTCAGTCTCCTCTCTATGCCCCCTCCCTGTGCCCCAGTACAAACCTCCACAGCACCCCTGCAATGATAATGCTCACTGCCAGGACCCGTGTCCAGGGTCTCCCTCTTCAGCCTGAGAGACCACCGTCAGGCACAGCCTGCACCCTCCCGTGCACGGCCCCCACCCCTCCCCTGCTGGCCCACAGTGGAATCAGCCTCTCCGGTTTCTGGTGATTTCATCAGGGCCACATCACATTGCTAGAGCTAGAGATAACATCTCCCTGTGGGTAACCCTTCCCTGCCAAGCCCCCTGAAGCTGGGCCCAGGCTGAGAGGAGGGACTGTGGGGTGTGGAATAAATTTAGGGGTGTGAGGGTCTACCAGGCAGAAGCAGGTTGGCTGTGATGACAGCACAGAGCTCAGGAACGCTGCCTGAGGACCCTGGGGCCTACGAGGAGGAGAAGAGGGCAGGAGCTGGTGGGGTGCTTGCAGAGACCCTGGGCTCCTATCCTGCCATAAGCCTCGCTGTCTCCTGATATCTGCAGCCAGGCCCTACTGACACCCCCAGGCCTGAGTGCAAGCAGAGACCCCACCATTCCCAGGCCCTGGAGGACTGGTCCACCTTAACTGGGCAGCCCTTGGGGCAGGCGCTGGCCGGTGCCTCAGCCCAGGCCTCTGTGCTCTGCATGCACTGCCAGCCTGCCATCAGGCCTCTATTGCAGCCCTGAACCATGATCCAGGGCACCTTGGAGCCAGATGGTCCCCTCTGGGGCTGGGACTGGGACAGTGACAATGACTGGGATAGTGCTGTGCTGGCCCTCCTGGCGCTGGCTGTGGTGGCTGCCACAGCGCTGGCCTTACACTGGTTTGGCTCCGGGCACGATCAAGAGGCGGCAGAACCGGTGTCCACAGCCCTCGGGGCTCAACCTCATCAGGCAGGAGGAGCTGAGCTGGCCCTGCAACCGAAGTCTAAGGTCAGTGATGGCAGCGAGGGGCAGAGCCCAGGGCAGGGGAAACCAGAGCCCCCAGGACGCGGCCAGCAGAGCCCTGTCCCTGCTGCAGCGCCGGGCGGGGGCCTGGCCGCCATGGCCCGGCTTCCACTCAAGACGGCTGTCGAGGAGGCCCGCAGAGAGGCATTAGGACAGCAACGGGGCAGTGCCACCCCCGCGGCCCCCCGAGCGGAAGGAAAGGAGCCTCCCAGGCCAGGCACTGCCCTCCTGGGCAGGAGCGAAGCAGGGGGGATGTCCGCCCCCCTCCTGATCCACTTCACTCCTCGGAGCCCTGGCAGCGAAGCGGAGGCGGAGACAGGTGGTGTCAGGGCGTCCTCTCGCCAGGCCGCAGGCCCCGCGGGGCAACAGGACACTGGCCCCTGGCAGGCGGGCGCGGGGCCCTCGGGCTCGATGGGGAGAGGCCGGGGCCGGCGGCGGCGGATGGACGCTGGCTCGGGAGACAGAGCCCGCCGCCCCCGGAAACTGGACCCGCTCCGCCTGGGCGCCGCGGGGAGCGTGTGGGACGCGGTGGACGGGGCCGCCGCCCTGGACGCCCACGCGCGCGGCCTCCCCACAGGACCCCCACTCGCCCAGGAGCCCGCACTCCCGGCGCTGCCCGCTCCCCGCGCCCTGCAGCCTGGGTCTCAGACGGAAGGCTCTGGGGCCAAGGGTGGCTGGAGCAGGGAGGCCTCGGGGGTCCCTGCCCCCGGAGGAGGCTGGCCCTGGGTCAGCAGGGAGGTCCCGGGCACCCGGAGCTTTGGCCCAGCCCCAGACTCCACGCGCCCCTGGCTAGAGAGTCCGCCTCAAGGTCGCCCACTCTCGTCCCAAGGGCCGGGTGCCACAGGGGCCTACGATGCCGGCGAGGCCGGGGCTGACAGCTCCCGAGATAACAGTCCTGCCGCTGACCTGGGGCCCACCCGGCCCCCGGAGCAAGCAAAGCCGGCTGCAGCCGGCCACAGCCGCGCGCCCTCCCGGAGCCGTGAGCCTCGCCCGCGCTCCGCCTCCCCGCCCGCAGCTCCCGGCCCGGGGTTCCCACCTGAAGCCCTGACTCTCCCCTCTCCTTCAGACTTTTTGCCCCTGGAGGTTACCCAGGATCCTTCCGTGGGCGAAAATCTCAGAGCGGCGCCAGCCCCAAGTTCAGCCTCAGCCCAAGTCTTAACTTCAGCTCCAGCCTCAGTCCTAGCCCCAGCCCTGGCTTCATCCCCCAGCTCAGCACCAACCTCAGCCACCACCTCAACCTCATCCCCCACCTCAGCCCCAGCCCCAGCTCCAACCTCAGCTCCAACTTCAACCCCAGCCCCAGCCCCAAGTCCAGCTGCAGCCGCAACTCCAGCCCCAGCCCCAGTCCCAGTCCCAACCCTCACACCCCCATCCCCAGCCCTAACCCCAGTCCCAACCCCAGCCCTAAGCCCAGCTCCAACTCCAGCCCTAACCCCAGCCGCATCCCCAGCCCTAACCCCAGTCCCAACCCCAGCCCTAAGCCCAGCTCCAACTCCAGCCCCAACCCCAGCCGCATCCCCTGCCCCAGCCCCCACCTCAGCCCCAACCCCAACCCCAGCCGCATCCCCTGCCCCAGCTGACGGGTCAAAGCCTCAGGAGAGTGTGGCTCTCCCCAGGCGCTACCAGGAGGGGCAGGTCTCAGCCAGCTGGGGAAACCTTATTGCCATGGTTCTTAGAAGCCACCCCTTCCCCAGGCAAGACAGGCCCCAAGGGAGTGTCCCGAGGGCGGTTCCCGGGAGCCCCGTGGGTCCCAGCACTTCCACACACTCTGAGGACAGACACGGCCCCTCTTCTTCAGTGGGGACAGTCATAGGGACAGGTACAGGGGGCCTGGTTGAGGCTGGAGGTCAGCCACAGCCAAGAAGCTCCGAGACCAACGGATCGCCCAGCCCAGACCCTCCCCCAGGCCTAAGAGGAGAGGGAACCAGGGAGAAAAGTCTAGACCCGCTGCCCCAAGCCGCGATGCCCAGGGGCCCCGCACAGCCCCCCGCGCAGAGGCCGCCTGGCCCCGCGGCCTCCTCCTCTGCGAGGCGCTCACAGCCGGTACCCCAGCTACGGAAACGCAGCAGGTGCGAAATCGCCCCGAGCTCGGAGCAGGAGGTCAGGCCGGCCGCCTCGGGGGACCCTCAAGGGGAGGCGCCGGGGGAGGGGGGCAGCCCTGCCGGCCGCAGCGGGGCGCTCACGGAAAAGCAGGAGGAGGCCCGGAAGCTCATGGTGTTTCTGCAGAGGCCCGGGGGTTGGGGGGTGGTGGAGGGGCCCCGGAAGCCCAGCTCCCGGGCCCTGGAGCCCGCCACGGCGGCAGCCCTGCGGCGGCGGCTGGACCTGGGCAGTTGCCTGGACGTGCTGGCCTTTGCCCAGCAGCACGGAGAGCCCGGCCTGGCGCAGGAGACCTACGCGCTGATGAGCGACAACCTGCTGCGAGTGCTGGGAGACCCGTGCCTCTACCGCCGGCTGAGCGCGGCCGACCGCGAGCGCATCCTCAGCCTGCGGACCGGCCGGGGCCGGGCGGTGCTGGGCGTCCTCGTACTGCCCAGCCTCTACCAGGGGGGCCGCTCAGGGCTCCCCAGGGGCCCTCGTGGCGAGGAGCCTCCTGCGGCGGCCCCTGTGTCCCTGCCTCTACCTGCGCACCTGCATGTGTTCAACCCCCGGGAGAACACCTGGCGGCCCCTGACCCAGGTGCCCGAGGAGGCCCCGCTTCGGGGCTGCGGTCTCTGCACCATGCACAACTACCTGTTTCTGGCGGGGGGCATCCGTGGCTCCGGTGCCAAGGCCGTCTGCTCCAACGAGGTCTTCTGCTACAACCCTCTGACCAACATCTGGAGCCAGGTTCGGCCCATGCAGCAGGCCCGAGCCCAGCTCAAGCTGGTGGCCCTGGACGGGCTGCTCTATGCCATCGGTGGCGAATGCCTGTACAGCATGGAGTGCTACGACCCGCGAACAGACGCCTGGACCCCACGCGCGCCACTCCCCGCAGGCACCTTCCCTGTGGCCCACGAGGCTGTGGCCTGCCGTGGGGACATCTACGTCACCGGGGGTCACCTCTTCTACCGCCTGCTCAGGTACAGCCCCGTGAAGGATGCTTGGGACGAGTGCCCATACAGTGCCAGCCACCGGCGTTCCAGCGACATCGTGGCACTGGGGGGCTTCCTGTACCGCTTCGACCTGCTGCGGGGCGTGGGCGCCGCCGTGATGCGCTACAACACAGTGACCGGCTCCTGGAGCAGGGCTGCCTCCCTGCCCCTGCCCGCCCCCGCCCCACTGCACTGCACCACCCTGGGCAACACCATTTACTGCCTCAACCCCCAGGTCACTGCCACCTTCACGGTCTCTGGGGGGACTGCCCAGTTCCAGGCCAAGGAGCTGCAGCCCTTCCCCTTGGGGAGCACCGGGGTCCTCAGTCCATTCATCCTGACTCTGCCCCCTGAGGACCGGCTGCAGACCTCACTCTGAGTGGCAGGCAGAGAACCAAAGCTGCTTCGCTGCTCTCCAGGGAGACCCTCCTGGGATGGGCCTGAGAGGCCGGGGCTCAGGGAAGGGGCTGGGATCGGAACTTCCTGCTCTTGTTTCTGGACAACTTTCCCCTTCTGCTTTAAAGGTTGTCGATTATTTTGAAGCCCAGACTCCCTCAGCCTCTTTCTGCCCCTCACTCCACACCCAGACTGTTTCCTGACTCAATTCCGTACCTACTTACAGACCCTCTCAGCTTGCTGACACCCCCCTGTCTGTGGGACTCCCTATTCCCTAGAGCCAGGGACTGATGCGTCTCCACAGACAAGGACTTGGCTCGCTGGAGCTCTGCTGAGCCGAGAGAGGAGGGGGTAGAAAACATTCACACTTCCTATGCTCTGTCAGCAGGACAGGGAGCAAAAACGTCCCCAGGCAACGCCCTCGCCTCTGGGACTTTCTGCCTGTCCTAAGGCCTCCCCAGGTACCAACCCCGTAGCTATCTGGGTCTGTTTGGCACTGTGGATTCTCAAGGGCCTAGAACCCTTGCCTCTGAAACTGGTCCGCTGGTGCAGCCCTGCTGTCTGCAGCTCCTGCCCATACCCCCAGCCCACACCAGGCCAGGCCCACTCCGGGCTCACCACCCTCTGCAGCCTTGTGGGGCTCTCCCAGCCCCTCCAGAAGCCCACCCCACTTCTCGCCAACCCCCGATCTCTAAATGAGGCCTGAGCGTCACCCTAGTTCTGCCCCTTTTTAGCTGTGTAGACTTGGACGAGACATTTGACTTCCCTTTCTCCTTGTCTATAAAATGTGGACAGTGGACGTCTGTCACCCAAGAGAGTTGTGGGAGACAAGATCACAGCTATGAGCACCTCGCACGGTGTCCAGGATGCACAGCACAATCCATGATGCGTTTTCTCCCCTTACGCACTTTGAAACCCATGCTAGAAAAGTGAATACATCTGACTGTGCTCCACTCCAACCTCCAGCCTGGATGTCCCTGTCTGGGCCCTTTTTCTGTTTTTTATTCTATGTTCAGCACCACTGGCACCAAATACATTTTAATTCACCGAAAGCACCTGCAGCTTGCACTTGTTGTGTTTTGTTCAC